GCTGAGGGATGGGGGAGAGGATGGGGAACCTGGACCCTGGGGCAACCTCCGCTCAGGACTGTCCCACTCAGCTGCCGGTCCGTGCCTCTGCACTGGTCACTGGGTGGACGGCAGACGCATGGCATCCCAGGACACTGCACAGGGAACAGCTAGCTCCAGGTCACCTGAATGCCATTCTCAACTGGCCCTCTCCTCCCAGGGATAGGCCAGCGGGGAACGAGGAGTGACCAGAACCCAGGACTCCCGCCCTCATCTGACAGCCACTTAGCCCACTTCCCACTGGGGACTCTTCCTTGGAAGGTTGCTCTGGAAACCCCCTACTGTGTGGGGTAACCTCGCCGGGCACCCCACCCTGGCCGAGCACTGCCATGCCACACAAGAAGGATGGAACCTTCCTCCCCAAGCTGGGGTGGGGCAGGGGCTGGGGGAGATGGAAGGCCCTGCACCGCCCCCAGCCTCCCTGCCACTCCCCACACCTGGGAGATGCTCAGGACCCCCATGTAGCCACGGCCGCTCCCCCCAGCTTCTTACCAGGTCGAGGACAGATGGGGACGGACGCTGCTGCCTCGGCACCTGCTGATTAGTGCGGCCCACCCTGAGGGGCGCCCCTGTTCCCCAAGGTGGTTGGGAGGGCACTCGCGGGTCCTGGGGAAGTTGGATGGCCCTGGGAATGGCGGGTCCTGGAGGGTGCGGGAGCCTGAGGGGGAACTTGGGGGTCTTAGGTTAGACCGGGGCCTCCCCGCGTGGGGAGGGCGCAGCAGACTGTACCTGGGGGCGCATTGGCCGTCGTCAAACTCGAAGGTCCGGTTGGTGTAGCCCCCGCCGCGCGCCTCCCGGCAGACGCCCCCCGGGGTCCGCGCCCCGTCAGGGAGTGGCATGCGGCCTGGCAGCTCGGACCCGACCCGAGGGAGAAGCGAGTGGGAGCCGCCACCTTCTTCCCTCGCGTTGCCCTGAAAAACATTTTTTTTTTCCTCGCAGATTAGCGAGGAAAAGACGCCAGTTCCAGGGTCGGGTGCAGGCGTCTGTCCGCGCGCGCCCCCTGCCGGCCGCGCCGGGACCCGCGGCGGCTCTGGCCCAGGCTGGGACGGGGGTGCGGGGTAGGGAGGGCGATCCGCTCCCGCCGCGGCCCTCTGAGCCCTCAAAACTCCGAAAAACAGGACGGGGTTCGTCAATGGCTAGAAAAGCCCAAGCGCGCCGCCACCGGGCCCTACACCCCTGGGAGGGCTCCGTGGTGGGCGGGGGCTCAGGGGGCTCTGGGTCCTTGGCGGGCAGCAGGGCACATGCGCTGCTCGGACCGCCAGCGTCCAGCCGCTGCGCCCAGGGACCGTCAGCACCTCCCGCTTGTGCTGCTCTGCCGTGGTCAACACTGGTCATTGAACACAAGCCAGATTCAAGACGACTCCCCGCCCCCCCGCCCCCACACCCCCCGCAGGCTGCGGCATCTGTGGGTGGGCGCCACATCCTGGGCTTGGCCTGGGGGAGGGGGATGACTGCACCCCGCCCTGTGCTCTCACCCAGACGGGCACACACAGCACCTTTAGACGGGTGGGGAGGGGCCCCAACTTAAGATGCTGCAGGCCAAAGACTAGGAAGCAGAGGGTCCCCCTGCGGGCCCCCTTTCCCGTGCACGTGCTCACACTGTTACACATGCGTCACCCTGGCTCAGCCTCACACAGAGCTCTGGAGAACTGCGATTTCTGTCCCCAGAGCTTTGTTGGTTTGCAGGGTGGACCAGGCCCCTCACTAAGCCAGGACTGTGCCCACGAGGGCCAGGGGGAGGGCCAGGTCCATTTGGAGGGCGCATGCCATGTACTTTGTGGTCCCTGGCCTCCCCAGTGTCTCTCCAGAGGGTCCTTCCCTGTTTCTCCAGGAGGCAGCAGGCTGAACACAGATGCTTTTGAGGGGTGGGTGGGGAACACTCGGGGAAGTCTAGGATGCTAAGTCCCCAGCAGAGGTTCAGCCTGTGCCCCCGCCACACAGCTCGTGGGCATCTTGGGGGTTTTTCCTCAGGTCCCTAGATTGGCCGGTGCTGCTGCCGGGGTCCCACCACCCCTGGGCGGGTGCCGCCGGGGCAAGATGGTGGCCTTTCTGCCAACGCCCTCCTGCCTGGGGAACTCAGAAAAAACTGAGAGGCCGCACCATCTGCATCTGTGATTAATTAGCAGTAATTACACGTGTTGTCAACGGCAGGAGAGTCACAGGTTTGATGACATTCCGAGGGCTTTAGGGAAACAAAAACTTGGCCCCACTCTGCCACTGAGGAGCCCCAGATCGCCAGCCCGTCCATCCCTCCCTGGCCAGGGGCAGGGCCGGGAGAGGGGCCCAGGTCCCCGAGAGCTTTTGCCCTCCTCTCCAACCCCGTCCTCCTCCATGTCTGACCTGCAGCCAAGGCTGGGCGGAGCAGGGATGGAGACACCACCTTATATTACATAACCTCCCTCTGCTCCAAACACCCTTCACCCATCTTTGGCCCAAAGTCCAGGATGCCAGCCCGAGGCCCAGAGCCGCGCCTTCTCCACAGGAGACTGGGGCACCCCGGACAGACGTCCCCGTGTGGTGGCACCTGCCCGGGCTCCTTCTTGCCTCCCCTCTCGGGAGGAGAGCCCCTGCCACCCACCCCACCTCCTCCCGCTACGACCTCAGCACGAGCCAGGCCAGGGATGTCCTCCCAACAGTCCAGCCTCACCCCCCACCCTCGTCCCCTCTGCTTCCCTGAGGGCCCCCCGCAACCTCCGTGAAAGAGGAAGGGTCTCCACCTCCCCCTTCCCTCCGTCATCCCCCCAAAAGTATGTACTGGGGGACTCAAGCCCAGCGCAGGGCGGCTCCTGGAGTTCAGCGGGGAGGTGAGCAAACACCTGGCGCCGGAGCTTTCTGAATTTGGATGGGCAGGACCCCCGCGATCCCGCAGAAACCTGTTGAGAGTGTGAGGTGAGGGGTCGAGCTGGGGCCCCAGGGCATAAACAACTCAGCCCAGCCCGCCCACTCCCACCAGGGGCTGGGCTCCTAAGGGCAGAGCCCGCATCTCCAAAGTGCCCAAGGGCACCGAGACCACCGCATAAGTGGGAACCGAGGCGACCCCCGGGAAGGTAAGGGTAGAGGCAGGGCCACCTGGGCTGGGGAAGGGGCCGTGCGCGTGGGGTCGCTCCGCAGCTGCGAGTTCATGGCGTCCCGGTGCTCCGAGCCCTACCCGGAGGTCTCCAGAATCCCTACCGTCAGGGGATGCAAGTGAGGAATTGGGCTGGCGGCCAAGGGGTTGGTCAGGGCCCGGTGCTCTTGGCTTTCTCGGCAGCGGCTCCCTGTCTGGTGCCCTCTCCTGCTGCGAGGACTCGGCCCGGGGCTCGGGCCCGCCCAAGGCCCCTACGGTGGCCGAGGGTCCCAGCTCCTGCCTTCGGCGGAACGTGATCAGCGAGAGGGAGCGCAGGTGAGTGGTGGTGCCTCCCAGGGGTGAGGGCGCCCAGAGGTATTTGTTTCTTGACCGGAACCAGGAAGCGGATGTCGTTGAGCTGTGAGCGTCTGCGGGCCCTGCTGCCCCAGTTCGATGGCCGGCGGGAGGACATGGCCTCGGTCCTGGAGATGTCTGTGCAGTTCCTGCGGCTTGCCAGCGCCCTGGGGCCCAGTCAGGAGCAGCACGCTGTGAGTTGTAAGGGTAGACGCCGTCAGTCCTCGTCTTTGTTTTACATGTTTACTTAAATTTCAGATTCTTGCTTCCTCCAAGGAAATGTGGCACTCGTTGCAGGAGGATGTTTTACAGTTGACGTTGTCGAGTCAGATTCAAGCAGGTGTGCCAGACCCTGGGACGGGAGCGTCCAGCGGGACTCGGTTAGTGTCTCCTGGGGCCCGCTCTCCAGGGCACCCAGGATCCTTGTCATGTTGCTCCTTCTAGAACCCCAGATGTGAAGGCGTTTCTGGAAAGTCCTTGGTCCCTGGATCCAGCGTCGGCCAGCCCAGAGCCCGTGCCGCACATCCTTGCGTCCTCCAGGCAGTGGGACCCCGCGAGCTGCACGTCCCTGGGCACGGACAAGTGTGAGGCACTGTTGGGGCTGTGCCAGGTGCGGGGTGGGCTGCCCCCTTTCTCAGGTGAGTCCTGGGTGTGCATGTGGGGTGCCTTTGAAGGCTGACCCGCATCTGACTTCTCTCCCAGAACCTTCCAGCCTGGTGCCGTGGCCCCCAGGCCGGAGTCTTCCTAAGGCTGTGAGGCCACCCCTGTCCTGGCCTCCGTTCTCGCAGCAGCAGACCTTGCCCGTGATGAGCGGGGAGGCCCTTGGCTGGCTGGGCCAGGCTGGGCCCCTGGCCATGGGGGCTGCACCTCTGGGGGAGCCAGCCAAGGAGGACCCCATGCTGGCGCAGGAGGCCGGGTGAGTGCCCAGGTGGTGTGCACGCCTGTGTGGTGGCCACTGAGGAAGAGCTTGTCGCTTCCAGGTCTGCGTTGGGGTCTGATGTGGACGATGGGACGTCCTTCCTGCTGACTGCTGGTCCCAGCTCGTGGCCGGGTGAGTGGGGCCCTGGGTTCAGGGCTGGTCCCCCTGTGACATGGCGTGTGTCCATTCCATTTAGGATTTAGTGTTTGGGAGCCCGTTCCTGGTTCTGGTCCAACAGGTGTCCTGGGTCTGGGGCCACCAGGTATGAGCTCACCCACCTCATCACAGCCTCTGCTGCCCTGCCGATGTGTCCTGTTTGCTTCCAGGGTCTCTGGAGGGTCGAGGAGGCAGTGGCCCTGCATGGGCCCCAGCTGAGAGCAGTCCACTGGATGTTGGAGAGCCAGGCTTCCTAGGGGACCCTGAGCTTGGCTCCCAGGAGCTCCAGGACAGCCCTCTGGAGCCGTGGGGCCTGGATGTGGACTGTGCAGGCCTGGCCCTGAAGGACGAGGTGGAGAGCATCTTCCCTGACTTCTTTGCCTGCTAGCAGCCAGGCTGTGGAGAGGAGGCGGGCGGGGCCGGTGGATCTGGAGCCGTGTGTGTCCCTGTCGCGTGCTTGGGCATTTTATTTTGGGTTTGGGTTGCAGCTGCACCCTAATTTGAGCGAGGCTTACAGGCTGTGAGAAGAGGATAGTGAATATTAAAGAGGGAAAGCAGTTTTCCTGGAGGAAGCAAAACCTGTGTGGCTTCTGTGTAATTAGCCTGATTC